GCCGTATTTAGTAAAGTGAAGCCATGTATCCAAGATCAGAAATTAAGGTGCATAGGTGGGAGGGCCAGGCTTGGAACCAACTTTGCCTGGTCTTAGAGTCTGGGCTGCCCCTGGAGATTGGCCAATCTGGGTTGGATCCCGGCGCAGTTTGCATTCTGGCTGAATGATCTAGACCACAGCAGTGTGAGCATCCTGCCTGCCCTTCCCACATGCAAGGCAACTGGGAAAGTTTACATGAGATTGCAGATTTGAAAGGTACTTTAGCACAGAGCACTGCACACTTGCTCCTTACTATTCACACCTGACGGGATGCCTTCTTTTTTAAGACAGAGAAAGAGGACGAGGCCACTTATCTCTTCAATGATGCCATCATTTAATCTCTTGACATCTATTTCTTATCATTGAGCTAAAGCCCCAAGAGTCAGGCCCTTCAATTCACCAGCAAATGTACTATCTCCTTCTCCTTTGTCACATTTTGTTCATTTTAATACTCTTCACTGCTGAATGACTACAGAAAATCATGGCATACACTGCTAACAATAAAGGAAATGCAAGCCTTCTGGCCATGCAGTGTCTGAAGGGCTACCTGGATGGGCGTAAGTACCAGGAAGCAACTCCTGGCCGTGGGAACTGGAAGAGCTGTGTCTTGCCCTTCCTAGCCCTTTTGAGTCCAGGCAAGGGATTAATTTCTCAGGCCCTGTGATATTGAGAAATACATGTTTAGTTTTCATTCAATTTCCTGGAATACAAGTTCTAAAAATTCTTGGAATTTTCTTTTTTGTTTGTTTCTGTTTTTTGTTTTTGAGACGAAGTCTCACTCTGTTGCCCAGGCTGGAGTGCAGTGGTGCAATCTCGGCTCACTTCAACCTCCACCTCCTGGGTTCAAGTGATTCTCCTACCTCAGGATTCTGAGTAGCTGGGATTACAGGTACCCACCACCATGCCTGGCAAATTATTGTATTTATAGTGAAGACGGGGGTTTCACCATGATGGCCAAGTGGATCTTGAACTCCTGACCTCAGGTGATCTGCCCACCTCCGCCTCCTAAAGTACTGGGATTACAGGTGTGAGCCACTGCACCTGGTGGAATCCTTGGAATTTTCAAAGTGGTAAGTGTCTTTTTTTATTTTTATTTTTTTCTGCGGGACAGTTTTTTTTTCTTTTTTAAAACAGACACAGCTACTGAGTGCAATGCCGCCTCCACAGAAAATCCCAAGCGTCAGACCCTTCAAGCAGAGGAAAAGCTTGGGTAAATTTCTTGGGGTAGCTTTCTGGGTTATCTGCTTCTTCTCTTGTGCTTGAAATATTCACAGCAATCAGACAAGAGGAAGTTGCTGGAATCCGGGCAAAGTTCCCCAACAAAATCCCGGTAAGACACCACTGGACTTCCGCTGGGGGGCGGTCACATTCTTAAGGACTGACACTCTTGACAGGTGGTAGTGGAGCGCTACCCCAGGGAGACGTTCCTGCCCCCGCTGGACAAAACCAAGTTCCTGGTCCCGCAGGAGCTGACCATGACCCAGTTCCTCAGCATCATCCGGTAGGTGGCGCAGAGCGTGCCCCGGAGGAAGGCCATACCCTCACCACCCTCCTGCCCATCCCAGGAGCCGCATGGTCCTGAGAGCCACGGAAGCCTTTTACTTGCTGGTGAACAACAAGAGCCTGGTCAGCATGAGCGCAACCATGGCAGAGATCTACAGAGACTACAAGGATGAGGATGGCTTCGTGTACATGACCTACGCCTCCCAGGAGACATTTGGCTGCCTGGAGTCAGCAGCCCCCAGGGATGGGAGCAGCCTTGAGGACAGACCCTGCAATCCTCTCTAGCCCATGTCGGGAAGGATGTGTGCTCTGACAGACGTGTCAGATGCTGGCAGAAGGGATTGGTTTTCTCCTGTGTATACAGTGGAGGAGTCTGAGAAGCAGGGATGCCTGGGGTGATCAGCTCCAACCAGTGGCAGCAGAGTGGTGGCTCTTCCTAGTTTAGTTTTTGTGCTCCGTGTTCTTGTGTCCTTCTAAGAAAAATGTGGGCTGCTCTTGAAAGTTATATAATTATCATTTTTTTTTTTTTGAAACAGGGTCTTGCTCTATTGCCTAGGCTGGAGCACAGTGGCATGATCTTGGCTCACTGCAACCTCCGCCTCCTGGGTTCAAGTGATTCTTCTGCCTCCACCCCCCGAGTGGCTGGTATTACAAGCACATGCCACCACACCAGGCTAATTTTTGTATTTTTAGTAGAGACGGGGTTTCACCATGTTGGCCAGGCTGGTCTCGAACTCCTGACCTCAGGTGATCCACCCACCTCGGCCTCCCAAAGTGCTGGGATTACAGGCGTGAGCCACTGCATCCAGCCATATAACCGTATTCTAAATAAGAAATGGTTGGCTTGTGTGATGGTTTTGTGTAATGAGCTAGAGATAATATTTTAAGTGTCTTCTGTGGTATATGTGGGAGGGCCATTAAGGAGTGGGTTTCACTCCCTGCATGTGGGCAGGTGTCCCATCTAGGGCTCGGTACTAGAGAATCTCTGGC